ATACAAGAATTAGTCCAGCATGGTGGCAGGCTCTCGTAATCCCAGCTACTCAGAAGGTTGAGGCAGGAGCATCACTTGAGCCCAGGAGGCAGAGGTTACAGTGAGCTGAGATCACGCCACTGTACTCCAGCCTGTGTGACACAGCGAAACTCCATCTCTAAATAAATAAATAAATAAATAAATAAATAAATAAATAAATAATAAATAAATAAAAAGTTATCCAGGTGTGGTGGCGTACACCTGTGGTCCTAGCTGCTTGAGGGGCTGAGGTGGGAAGATCACTCGACCCCAGGAGGTCAAGGTTGCAGTGAGCCATGATTGCCCCACTGCACTCCAGCCTTGGTGACAGAGCAAGACCCTGTCTCAAAAAAAAAAAAAAAAAAAGGAAAGAAAGAAAAAAGAAAAAGAAAAAAAATGGGTGGGTGGGAAGATAAGGTCAGTCATTCATCCTCCCCCCACCACATCAGGACCATTTTGGTGCCCCCACTCGTTGCCTCCCCTGCTCACCACCACCCTCACCCAAGCCTTCTTGACAGCTCCCTGACCTTCTTCCCTTTCAGCCTGGAGCAGCTGTGTTCTCTGTCCTACTTCTAACCAAAACCTACTCTCAGGAGAAGACTTGGTACCTTTCTTTATACTTGAGAGGACATTCTGTCCTTTTATCTTCTAGTTATTCTATCATCAGTCCTTTCCTTATTATGAATTAGCAAATACAAAATCTTTGTTCCCCAGGGTAAAGAAAAGAATTTTAAGAAGTGGTTTTTCTTAGCCCCCTCAGCACCCTAGTCTATTTCTAACACCAAAAAGACAAAACAAGGGAGAGGAAAGGAGAAGGAGATGGAGGACCAGTTGCAGGAGAGAAAGGAGAAAAAAATCCACAGTGGGGGTGGCGGAAGATCTATGACTTCTAACAACCCATTCTGTGGTTTTCAAAGAGCGAATATAATAACAGCTATGAAAGTGTGAGCAATGACGAAACTGGAGAGATAGGGTTTTAACAAGATGCAAGGACAATCTGAGGACTGAGAGCCATTTCAACGTGAGCCCCCAGTCTGAGAACAAGAAAGAAGAACTTCTGTCTCGAGGTAAAAAGGCCTGCTGGGGACCTGGGGTCCAGTGTAATTTTTGATTTTGGTTTTCTTGAGACAGGGTCTCACTGTCAACCAGGCCAGAGTGCAGTGAAGATCATACCTCACTACATCCGTGAACTCCCGGGCTCCTCCCACCTAAGTCTCTTGAGTAGCTGGGACTTCAGGTACGCACCACCACACGTGGCTAATTTTTGTAGCTTTGTCTAGTGGGTCCCCCTGTGCTTTTAGGAGACTGAAGCCAAGGATACCAGCAGAGCCAACATTTGCTTCAAGTTCCTGGGCCTGCTGACAGCGTGCAGGATGCTGTTGGAACCCGGCAGAGGCTGCTGTGCCCTGGCCATCCTGCTGGCAATTGTGGACATCCAGTCTGGTGGTGAGGATAGACCCTAGAGCAGAGACGGCCATACCTCTGGGTAATTCTTCCCTTTCCATTCCAGGATGCATTAACATCACCAGCTCAGCTTCCCAGGAAGGAACGCGACTAAACTTAATCTGTACTGTATGGCATAAGAAAGAAGAGGCTGAGGGGTTTGTAGTGTTTTTGTGCAAGGACAGGTCTGGAGACTGTTCTCCTGAGACCAGTTTAAAACAGCTGAGACTTAAAAGGGATCCTGGGATAGATGGTGTTGGTGAAATATCATCTCAGTTGATGTTCACCATAAGCCAAGTCACACCGTTGCACAGTGGGACCTACCAGTGTTGTGCCAGAAGCCAGAAGTCAGGTATCCGCCTTCAGGGCCATTTTTTCTCCATTCTATTCACAGGTGAGTGCTCAAATACTCCTAATGCCACCAGGCTCCCCTGATCCATGATTCTCTTTTGAACCAGAGACAGGGAACTACACAGTGACGGGATTGAAACAAAGACAACACCTTGAGTTCAGCCATAATGAAGGCACTCTCAGTTCAGGCTTCCTACAAGAAAAGGTCTGGGTAATGCTGGTCACCAGCCTTGTGGCCCTTCAAGGTATGTCCAAAAGAGCCGTAAGCACCCCAAGCAATGAGGGTGCTATTATATTTCTGCCACCTTGGTTATTCTCCAGGAGGAGAAGGTTGGAAAGGATGTCCAGGGGGAGAGAAAAATGTTACTCAAGCCCTGGCTATCCACAGGAAAGTTCAAACCAGTTTCACTGATCCAAAGGCACTAAGGAGGAAGACAGATAAATCAGACTTTTCAATGGGTAGGAGGTAAGACTCATTAGGAATGAAGGCCTGTGAGAGAGGCAAGTTAGTACAACTACCTCTACTCACTGCATGAACAGAGGGCTACAAGTTGAAGCAACAGATTTTCAGCTATTAGAGGAAGAAAAGGCAAGAGACAGACTTGGTTTGGAGATGGGTTTTGAACAATGCGGCTCCTCAGCAAAGGCTGATGGCCAGATTGAGTATATTAAACACATGTAGCTGAGTCCTCTGAAAACCATTTACCAATATAGATTAGCGTTTTCCCTATTAGATAACAAAAAGTGAAACTTCCAATAATTTGTCATAACGTTTTTGCATAACAAGCAACTGATTCAGGTTTTTGCCTGGCCTTGGCATTCTTAACTCCATTTTATTTAGGCATTCCTCAAATCAATAACTACCACTGTTTTGAATGGCATCAGAATGTAAGCTCTATATATATGTAAGGACTTTGTCTTCTTTACCCCAACGAAAAGTCCCACACATATGGCAGGCTCTTAATAAATTTGTTAAAAAACCTGTATGATGAATCAGATGCTTTACACATGATGATTCTAACCTTATACAACCCTTGCAAGCAAACATCCCCTGGTTACTCATCAGGAAACAGACACAAGGAAGTTAAATAGGGCCTGGTGCGGTGGCTCACGCCTGTAATCCCAGCACTTTGGGAGGCCAAGGCAGGCAGATCCTTTGAGCCTAGGAGTTTGAGGCCAGTCTGGGCAACATGGCAAAACCCCAACTATACAAAAAAATACAAAAATTAGGCATGGTGGCACACAACTGTAGTCCCAAGCTAAGGCATGAGGATCACCTGAGCCCAGGCTGGTTGAGGTTGCAGTGAGCCATGATCATGCCACTGTACTCCAGCCTGGGTGACAGGGTGAGACACTTTCTCAAAGGAAAAAAAAAAAAAAAAAGAGTTAATTGTTGCCCGTCACAGCAATTAATACAGATCCTTCTCACTCTAAAACCTTACACTCAGTAATGATCTACTATATGCAAAGCACCTCTTACATCCTTCACCACCCCATTCATTCTGAGATTGACTCCTCCCCTTTCCAGAAACAGGACCACCTAAACATTCCCTATTCCAGTCCCTTATTTGCAAGTCATCAAAAGAAAACAGAGATTTCAAAAAGAAAACAGAGACCTTATCTGTAATCCTTGGTAAGGATCTTCCAAATTTAAGCCTATGCCAGTTTTCAGGAGGAAACATGAATATGAAACAGTCTGACCTTTAGACATAATTTTTTGTTGACTTTAAATTCCCTTGGTTAGGCCACTGTAACCAGTAAAATAAATTTTATTTTAGAATAAAAATTATAAAGGGGAAATTGAGTCTAGCCATACAACCTACTACTAGTTACTATCTTTGATTCCCAAGTCATCCTAGAGCAAAAAAAAAAAAAAAAAAATCATCTCTGGCCTTTTTTTCCTTTTCCACTCAGGTGAAGAGAATGAGCTTTTGAATCCAATTTTTTGTTTTCTCCTATATTCAATTCAAGTAGCTTTAAAGTTAACCAAAGGAAAAAACCAAAGCTCAATATTTGATTAAACGAGAAAATATACACTACTTAGAAGCTTTCTTTTCTTTATCCTTCTTCCCCAACTCAAGGCTTAGTAGAATTATTGAAAGAGGTAGTATTCAGTAGAATAGTACACATGCTTTTTCAGGTCCAGAAACACCACATAGGTCAAGTTATCATGCTTACATGTGGGGAAAAGGAGGAGGGAGTTTCCTGGACCTCTGTGCCTCTCTCAGCTCATGAACTAGTTTCAGTGAATATCCTTGTCTTACCACTGTGCCAACAATTCAGAGCTATACGTGGAAAACCTACCTTCAACTTTTTGAGTGGCATCTATTGCTTCTTTGATTGTTCCTTCCAGCAAGGAGCGATCAAAGGCTAGCCCCCTTCCCACTCCCACCAGAATCAGATTTGCTCAAGATTACAACCCTAATTTAGTAATAAGATGCAATACATAAAATAGTTCCCACTTTCCTTTTCCAATCCCTTTACAGTCATGAGGGCCTATCACGCACGCATCTCAGGACAGGTGAGACTTCATTATATCAGGTATTTTGTTGCTATTCTAAGTTATAAGGCAGTAATACAAACTTTCTTTCCACAGCTTTGTAAGCCTTGTGCCAAAAGAAACTTTTAAAACAGCTACAGCAAGATGAGTCTGACTATGGCTTAGTATCTTTCTCATTACAATAGGCACAGAGAAGAATGCAACAGGGCACAGGGGAAGAGATGCTAAATATACCAAGAATCTGTGGAAATATAAGCTGGGGCAAATCAGTGTAATCCTTGACTTTGCTCCTCACCATCAGGGCAAACTTGCCTTCTTCCCTCCTAAGCTCCAGTAAATAAACAGAACAGCTTTCACCAAAGTGGGTAGTATAGTCCTCAAATATCGGATAAATATATGCGTTTTTGTACCCCAGAAAAACTTTTCCTCCCTCTTCATCAACATAGTAAAATAAGTCAAACAAAATGAGAACACCAAATTTTGGGGGAATAAATTTTTATTTAACACTGCAAAGGAAAGAGAGAGAAAACAAGCAAAGATAGGTAGGACAGAAAGGAAGACAGCCAGATCCAGTGATTGACTTGGCATGAAAATGAGAAAATGCAGACAGACCTCAACATTCAACAACATCCATACAGCACTGCTGGAGGAAGAGGAAGATTTGTGCAGACCAAGAGCACCACAGACTACAACTGCCCAGCTTCATCTAAATACTTGTTAACCTCTTTGGTCATTTCTCTTTTTAAATAAATGCCCATAGCAGTATTTGGAGTCTTTTCTTTTCTCCTAAATCCACA